CACGACAAACATTAGAAAAAACTTAGGAAACATACAGTTTAATTTAAAAATATTAATCATATTCACACATCTTTTCTGCAAAACGACAACTTAAATAATGGTAGCTTTTTTCAACTCCAAACACTAAGAAAACTACAACAACAAAACCACTCCTCTTTGTCAAATAAGGAAAACTCAAACTTTTGGCAGTCTGCAAACTGTGAGGTTGACTTTATAATTTTTCATCACAAGGTATACCTCCTGAAGCCTCTTAACTATTTTCAGAAAAAGACAGTGTTGCTGATAATGCAATATATCCTGCATGTTCAACCTTTGTGAATCATACCATGTAGGGCAATTGACTTGGTGAGCAAAATCTCCATGGTCACCTGGGTAGCTGCATTTAGAAATAGGAGCTGTCCAGTCAAGGTTACAGCACTTGTTTTCTTTCCTTAGAATTCAATGCAGTTAAATATCATCTGTAAATTTTGATTAGCTTTGCAAGGCTATTGAAGGTTTGTATATTCCAATGCCTCTGATTAATCAAATTCAATTAAAAATGAAAATAAAGATTTATTTATATAATAGTAGGGAATATATCCTCTTCTTATTTATTTTGAGTTGAAGAGATGGAGATAAATCCAATAGAAAAATAACAATAATAATGTTCAAACATTTTCAACATGTAAAGAATTGTATTTAGAACTATCAAAAATTTATACAATAGGATGTTTTATCACAGAATCTGGAAAGGAGACTTCTAGAAATTGAGAAATACAGGATATTTCTGATATAAGACTGAATGCAAATGTGTATATTCTAAGAAATACAAAAACAACTTGGTAAAAAAAAAAAAGACACTTAAAATGAGTGCTGTGTGCTTTCCTTTCTGGTTTTTATTATTTTTAAATTGTTCCTTCAGCCACCAAAGTTATATGATGGTTTCTGAACAGCGTTTACTTTTGTGACAGTTTCATCTCACTCTGTTGTCCAAACTGATAAAGTCCAGAAGTCTAGAAACAGCAAGGGACTCCCTTCCTCTGTTATATGTAAGCTGACAAGAGGCAGACAAACACGTTCTGAAGTTTTGTGCATGCTGCGTTTTCTCTCCTTGCTGCAACAAGAAAAGCCTTTGTTTTCCAACCTGGCAACCTTTGAAGAAGTGACTCAGACATCTTCATGGCCTCTAAAGGTAAGAGTAAATATAACCAACTAATAACTTTTAAATATGGATTGGGATTTCCATTCTCTTGCAGATGCCCAGAACCAAAGAAGAGGTCTGCCTGGTTTTCTTCCTGGAGCTCCAGACCCAGACCAAAGCCTTCCTGCCTCTTCCAATCCAGGGAACCAAGCATGGCAGCTGAGTCTCCCTCTGCCAAGCAGTTTCCTGCCAACAGTCAGTCTCCCTCCTGGTCTAGAATATTTAAGCCAGGTGTTTTTATCTTTCTATTACTACAGATATGTCTTTTTATTTCCTTTTATGTCATCCTTTACAGTTAGACCTGATAATTATACACCAGCAGGTGGAGCTGCTTGGAAGTAAGTGCATTATATATATTACATATTTATTAATGTTTTTATAATTTTTTTTTTGTTCCATTAGTGATACTTGGTACTGAGACCTCCAACAAATATGAGATTAAAAACAGCTTGGGACAAAGAATTTACTTTGCAGTGGAGGAAAGCATCTGCTTCAATCGTACTTTCTGTTCCACTCTGCGATCTTGCACCCTGAGGATCACAGATAACTCAGGTCGAGAGGTCATTACAGTGAACAGGCCCTTGAGATGTAACAGCTGCTGGTGCCCTTGCTACCTACAAGAGGTTAGTTACTGGCTCTGGTTGTCCTTTTTGATAAATCTTATTTTATCATTATCTCTTCTTACAGTTAGAAATCCAAGCCCCTCCTGGTACTATAGTTGGTTACGTTACGCAGAAGTGGGACCCCTTTCTGCCTAAATTCACAATCCAAAATGCAAACAAAGAAGATATTTTGAAAATTGTTGGTCCTTGTGTGACATGTGGCTGTTTTGGCGATGTGGATTTTGAGGTACAATTGACAAAATGAAAGAAGTTTTCATTCAAATTTAATACTCCTTATTTTCTTTCTAAAGGTGAAAACCATTAATGAAAAGCTTACAATTGGGAAGATTTCAAAGTACTGGTCAGGATTTGTAAATGATGTCTTCACAAATGCTGACAATTTCGGAATTCATGTTCCTGCAGATCTAGATGTAACAGTCAAAGCAGCAATGATCGGTGCCTGTTTTCTCTTTGTAAGTATGGGCTTTGAGAGCATGAGTGATTTGTTATTCTCCCTCTTGCTTGTTAATTACAATATAGCCTATCCCATTTACACAGTTTTTACCCCCAAAGAGTATATTTTATTCATAGAAGGATAGCTTAGGACCAATGTTCTTCAAAAATTAGAATTTAGAACCCTGCATTTCTGTTAGGCAGCCCCTCTTCAGTGATCTCATATCCCCTTTCTCAAAGATTGAAGTGTTATCACATCCTATTCATCATTTCTTTAAAACCTAGTTTCCCCTTGCTTTTACGTTCAATTTAGATTTTTGGCTTATTTTCAC